GGGCACTGTCAGAGGTAAAGAAGGGAGCCACCCTTCCTCCTGTCTGACCGCTGGCTGTGCAGATGATCCCACCCCTTCCTGGAGAGTCATGGGGCCTCTCCGGAGCTCTGCCCACTGCCCCTCGCTACAGCCCTGGGGCCCTCAGCGAAAGCGAGTTTGTTCCCTGGAGCCTGCCGCGGGCACCAGGACGCCGCCGGCCCCCGCAGCGCTGAGGTCTGCCCTCTTCCCCTCCGCAGGCTGCGCCGTCCAGGGTCCCCTGGGCCTGGGCCTGTGGGACAAGATAGCCGCGCAGCTCCGGGAACTGCAGCTGTGCAGCAGACGCCTCTGCGCTGAGGACAGGGACGCCCTGCGCCAGCTGCAGCCCAGTCGGCCGGGCCCCGGCGAGTGCACGCTGGACCACGGCTCCAAGCTCTTCTTTCGGCGCCTCTGACCCTGGCGCTGCCTTTCCCCACCCTCACCGAAGCCCCTAATAAATGAAGCTGCTGGCCGGGCGCGGTGGCTCACGCCTGTAATCCCAACACTTTGGGAGGCCCAGGCGGGCGGATCACGAGGTCAGGAGATCGAGACCATCCTGGCTAACATGGTGAAACCCCGTCTCTACTAAAAATACCAAAAATTAGCCGGGCGTGGTGGTGGAAGCCTGTAGTCCCAGCTACTCCGGAGGCTGAGGCAGGAGAATGGCGTGAACCCGGGAGGCGGAGCTTGCAGTGAGCCGAGATCGCACCACTGCACTCCAGCCTGGGCGACAGACCGAGACTCCGTCTCAAAAAAAAAAAAAAATAAAATAAATGAAGCTGCTGCCTCCCTCCCCGTGGCTGCCTGGCAGGCGGGTGGGCGGGGTAAGACCGGGCTTCGAGTCTGCTGCGCCGGTTACGTCCCGGGGGCTGCGCGGCTGGAGGGAATGTCCCGAAGTCCGGGCGGGCGCGGGCGCAGGCGTGAGGGCTGAGCGCCGAGCTGCCGATGGGGACGGAGGGGCGGGGGGTCGCCCCGACGCGCGCAGGCGCAGACATGAGGGGCGAATGCCGAGTCGCTGACCGAGCGCACCCCGCCCCCGGCGCCATCTTCCCGACCGCGAGCCGTCCAGGTACCCGGGGCCCGGCCGGTGGGCGGGGAAGGATCTTTGAGTCGGCCCTGGCTCTGCTCCCCAGGTCTCAGTGCTGTGCCCCCCCCAGAGCCTAGAGGATGTTTCATGGGATCCCAGCCACGCCGGGCATAGGAGGTGAGTGTGGCTGGAAGGGCGCAGGCTTTCAGCCAGCCTGCCAGCTCTCTGCCTTCTCTTGCAGCCCCTGGGAACAAGCCGGAGCTGTATGAGGTGAGTGGTGGGTGCCCACCCGGCCGGCATTGCACTGGCCCACAGAGCCCGCTCTCTCCGGCAGGAAGTGAAGTTGTACAAGAACGCCCGGGAGAGGGAGAAGTAAGTCCAGGCGCCCAGGCTGTCCCAACACAGGGCCTGGCCCGATAGACAGGTGTGTCCTCAGGTACGACAACATGGCAGAGCTGTTTGCGGTGGTGAAGACAATGCAAGCCCTGGAGAAGGCCTACATCAAGGACTGTGTCTCCCCCAGCGAGTAAGAGCCCACGTCCTGGGAGGTCTGTTCCTCCATGCTTGGGCAGCAGCTGACCTCTCCCTAGGTACACTGCAGCCTGCTCCCGGCTCCTGGTCCAATACAAAGCTGCCTTCAGGCAGGTCCAGGGCTCAGAAATCAGCTCTATTGACGAATTCTGCCGCAAGTTCCGCGTGAGTGCCTGGTCCTTCCACCCCCATGGGGCGAGAGCCCCAGCACCCATGTCACCCCCAACAGCTGGACTGCCCGCTGGCCATGGAGCGGATCAAGGAGGACCGGCCCATCACCATCAAGGACGACAAGGGCAACCTCAACCGCTGCATCGCAGACGTGGTCTCGGTGCGCCCCAGCCCCCAGGGCACGTGGTTAGGCACGCGAGCCTCATGTGCACACCTGCCCCCAGCTCTTCATCACGGTCATGGACAAGCTGCGTCTGGAGATCCGCGCCATGGATGAGGTGCGGGTATTGGGCTGGCAGGGGGCCTAGGCCGTCGGGGTCCCAGCCGCTGTGTGTGTCTCAGATCCAGCCCGACCTGCGAGAGCTGATGGAGACCATGCACCGCATGAGCCACCTCCCACCCGACTTTGAGGGCCGCCAGACGGTCAGCCAGTGGTGGGTGTCCCTCCCAGCCAGGCAGAGCCCCGCAGTGCCCGAGACCCTCCCAGCCAGGCGGAGCCCCGCAGTGCCCCTGAGGCCCTCAGCCCCCACATGCCCTGTGCTGCACTCCCAGGCTGCAGACCCTGAGCGGCATGTCGGCGTCAGATGAGCTGGACGACTCACAGGTGCGTCAGATGCTGTTCGACCTGGAGTCAGCCTACAACGCCTTCAACCGCTTCCTGCATGCCTGAGCCCGGGGCACTAGCCCTTGCACAGAAGGGCAGAGTCTGAGGCGATGGCTCCTGGTCCCCTGTCCGCCACACAGGCCGTGGTCATCCACACAACTCACTGTCTGCAGCTGCCTGTCTGGTGTCTGTCTTTGGTGTCAGAACTTTGGGGGCCGGGCCCCTCCCCACAATAAAGATGCTCTCCGACCTTCCTGCTTGGGTGGCTCCCCCAGGCCTGCCCTGT